CAGTTGGACCCACAGCTAGAACTTATTTGGCAGATTAATAACATACAGGCATTACTGGATCACAAATTCATTTTTAAAATATTTTGATAGCTATTCAATACTTGTTTCCTCTCTTATGAATTCCTTTTTTTTTTTTTTTTTTTTTGAAACAGAGTCTCCATCTGTCATCCAAGCTGGAGTGCAGTGGCGTGACCTTGGCTCACTGCACTCTCCTCCACTCAGGTTCAAGTGATTCTCCTGCCTCAGCCTCCAAGTAGATGGGATTATAGGCACCCACCACCATGCCTGGCTAATTTTTGTATTTTTAGTAGAGACTGGGATTTTGCCAGGCTGGTCTCGAACTCCTGCCCTCAGGTGATCCATCCACCTCGGCCAGTCAAAGTGCTGGGATTACAGGCATGAGCCACTGCACCCAGCCGATACTACTATATCCCCATTTTACAGATGAGCACATGGGCAAATTGAGGGTAAGGCACTGACCCATGATCATACAGCTGAGAAGTGGCAAAGGCAGGATTTGAACCTAGAACCTCTGGCTCCACACACTAGTAATCTAAACCACTCTCCCTACAATACAACATACGTGGTAAAGATGTGTGGTGGGCACGCAATCAACGTAGGTCCCTTCACAGTTGCTGGGAGAGGCAGGAATTTGCAGTTCCTCCGCGTTCTCCTCCTCCGCTGCCCACCTGTCCTGGGTCATTCCTGCAGCCTGCCCTGCCCTGCCTGGTCTCACCCTCCCTCTGCCAACAGAAGTCTGGGCAGGGTTTTATGGGCTCTGATAAGGCCCTGGCAGGGCCGAAGTTCATGAGCACTTCCTCTTTGCAGGAGGGCGTAGGGGAGGGGACCCAGGTGATTTGGGTCCTGGCTGGTCACCAGGGAAGCTGGCAAGGGAAGGGAGACTAGGGTGCGCTCTAGGAGAAGCCGACAGCCTGAGAGTCCCAGAAGAGGAGCCCTGTGGACCCTCCCCTGCCAGCCACTCCCTTACCCTGGGTATAAGAGCCACCACCGCCTGCCATCCGCCACCATCTCCCACTCCTGCAGCTCTTCTCACAGGACCAGCCACTAGCGCAGCCTCGAGCGATGGCCTATGTCCCCGCACCGGGCTACCAGCCCACCTACAACCCGGTGAGATGCCAGCTCAGGCCCCACTCCGCCCGTTGTGAGTCCCCTCACCAGGCCTCTTCTCCAGACGCTGCCTTACTACCAGCCCATCCCGGGCGGGCTCAACGTGGGAATGTCTGTTTACATCCAAGGAGTGGCCAGCGAGCACATGAAGCGGTAAGACCCTCCCCAAGCCAGGCCGGGCTGGCACCAGGGGAATGAGCCCTTTGTGTCCCGCCAGGTTCTTCGTGAACTTTGTGGTTGGGCAGGATCCGGGCTCAGACGTCGCCTTCCACTTCAATCCGCGGTTTGACGGCTGGGACAAGGTGGTCTTCAACACGTTGCAGGGCGGGAAGTGGGGCAGCGAGGAGAGGAAGAGGAGCATGCCCTTCAAAAAGGGTGCCGCCTTTGAGCTGGTCTTCATAGTCCTGGCTGAGCACTACAAGGTCTGCATGCTTTCTCTCTTGTTTCCCAAGCTCTGACTCCTGACCTCCCATCTCTGCCCTCCAGGTGGTGGTAAATGGAAATCCCTTCTATGAGTACGGGCACCGGCTTCCCCTACAGATGGTCACCCACCTGCAAGTGGATGGGGATCTGCAACTTCAATCAATCAACTTCATCGGAGGCCAGCCCCTCCGGCCCCAGGTGTGAGGGGTCCCATCCCTTCTTGCGTCCTTCTCATAACCGCTTTCTCTTTCTGTGCCCACAGGGACCCCCGATGATGCCACCTTACCCTGTAAGTACTTGCTGATAGGTGAGGGTCTTCCTCTCACCCTTCCTGCCTTCTGTCCATCGTTCAGGGTCCCGGACATTGCCATCAACAGCTGAACAGCCTGCCCGTGAGTGGGAGGGCTGGGAGGGCCCCGGGTGAGAGAATAATATCGCTTCTTCCTCACTTCACAGACCATGGAAGGACCCCCAACCTTCAACCCGGTATGGCTTGGGGAAACAGAGATGGATGGTGGAGAGAATGGGACCCCCCGTTCTCTTCCCACAGCCTGTGCCATATTTCGGGAGGCTGCAAGGAGGGCTCACAGCTCGAAGAACCATCATCATCAAGGGCTATGTGCCTCCCACAGGCAAGAGGTATAACGTAAACTAGGTGGGAACCCCCAGCCCATCTGACTCCCCCATCCCTCTCTGTCCCCAGCTTTGCTATCAACTTCAAGGTGGGCTCCTCAGGGGACATAGCTCTGCACATTAATCCCCGCATGGGCAACGGTACCGTGGTCCGGAACAGCCTTCTGAATGGCTCGTGGGGATCCGAGGAGAAGAAGATCACCCACAACCCATTTGGTCCCGGACAGTTCTTTGATGTGAGTCTGAGCTCTCTTTTCCCACTTCCTTCCCCTGGCCTCATGCCCACCCTTCTCCCTGCAGCTGTCCATTCGCTGTGGCTTGGATCGCTTCAAGGTTTACGCCAATGGCCAGCACCTCTTTGACTTTGCCCATCGCCTCTCGGCCTTCCAGAGGGTGGACACATTGGAAATCCAGGGTGATGTCACCTTGTCCTATGTCCAGATCTAATCTATTCCTGGGGCCATAACTCATGGGAAAACAGAATTATCCCCTAGGACTCCTTTCTAAGCCCCTAATAAAATGTCTGAGGGTGTCTCATGAGTGTGTGTCTCCATCTGCTCCCCGGCTAC